GAATGGACTGGGCTCGGGTGGCAAGGGGGCCATCTGGACAAAGACCGTGGCCCTGAATCTGCCTCCCCTGAGCCTGGAACGGAGGTGGAGACCCCGAGGCAGCAACAGGGAGAAGAAATAGAGACGCTGAGGCAGAGAGACCAGAAGACTCAGAGACGGGGAGACTAAGAGACAGACCCAGCAACAGGCGGCCTCACGGGGGCCCGCGGCGACCCGGAGAGGGCGAGGCACCGGGACACAGACCCGGGCCGAGAGGAGCCCCCGCGAGGCGCAGGGCCGTGGCGCGCGGGCGCAGGGTCCCCGGCGGGGCCAGGGTGGCCACACTCGCCGGGCGCCCCCTCCCGGGCCGCTCGCCCAAGATGGCGATGGAGGGGCGGGTGAGGCGGCAGCGGCCCTGGCCCCCGCGCCGGCCCCAGCTCGGGCCCGGGCCCCCGAGGCCGCGCCCCCGCCCGCGGCGCCGCGCCTCCCCGGGCCACTGACGCCCGGCGCGCTCTCCCCCCGCGGCGGCGGCCGAAGCACGGGGAGGCGGCGGCGGCGGCGGCGGCCCGAGCCCAGCCCCATGGCGCGGGGGGACGCCGGCCGCGGCCGCGGGCTCCTCGCGTTGACCTTCTGCCTGTTGGCCGCGCGCGGTAAGGGCGGGCGCCCGGAGAGGCAGGAGCGACTGCGGAGTGCTGGTGCGCCCGCGCCCTGGTCTGCATCGGGCTGCGGGGCTGGCTCAAGCCGGAGTCCCGAGCAAGTGCGGGGGCTGCGCGTCCAGGTGCCCGCGATGCCTGCGCGGGGGTCTGCGAGCTGCGGCCGGGGGGCGTTTGTGGGGCGTGCTTGTCCGCAGTGGGTGTGTGCCTTTGGTTCGCAGAGTCTGGAGTCGTGTGTGTGTGTGTGTGTGTGTGTGTGTGTGTGTGTGTTGGGAGTGCTCCTGTCGTGTCCGCAGTGCGTGCCATGGTCGCGGCGTGGCATCGGCGGGGCGGGTAGCTGCGGTGTCGGTGGCTTTCGCGGGGCGGGCTCTGCCTTGCCTGCGCGTGTCTTGGGTTGAGAGTGTGTGTAAAAGAGGAGGGAACTGGGGTTGTGTCTGCACCTCCATTTGGGTCGGGTGCGTGTGCAATTGTGTTTATGGGGCTGAGCTAATATTTGGCCTTGGCATTTGGGAAGTGTCCTTGCCCATAGTGGGGGACAGAGCGATGGATCCCGTTTGACTGGGGGTGGTGGTGATAAAACAACACTCAACTTTGCCCAGTGGGTGTGGTCCCTGGGGCCGGTTAGAGAGGGGTAGAGGGAGGTGTTGCTCCCCAAAACCTGTGGCCAGCAGTGGACTGGGGGAGGGGGCAGGAAACCATTTGCTTTCGTGGACATGTCCAGCGCTTGTTCTCACGATGGGACGCGTGTCACCCCGGCCCCACCCCCCAGGGACCGACCAGGGAAGCGTGGACGAGGTCAGCAGGGCCTCATCCAGTCCGCAGCCCAGTGCGGAGTGGGTACGGGGTAAGTCAGAGTTGTCCAAGCTGGAGAAAGGGCACTGATGGCCCCGTGCTCCTCCTCTATGCAGGGGAGCTGCTGTTGCCCCAGGAGACGACTGTGGAGCTGAGCTGTGGAGTGGGGCCACTGCAAGTGATCCTGGGCCCAGAGCAGGCTGCAGTGCTAAACTGTAGCCTGGGGGCTGCTGCCGCTGGACCCCCCACCAGGGTGACCTGGAGCAAGGATGGGGACACCCTGCTGGAGCACGACCACTTACACCTGCTGCCCAATGGTTCCCTGTGGCTGTCCCAGCCACTAGCACCCAATGGCAGTGACGAGTCAGTCCCTGAGGCTGTGGGGGTCATTGAAGGCAACTATTCGTGCCTAGCCCACGGCCCCCTCGGAGTGCTGGCCAGCCAGACTGCTGTCGTCAAGCTTGCCAGTAAGTGCTTGCATCGGGCGGGGGTCTGAGGCTCCCGTCCCTGCCTGTGTCTCACTGTCCCCAGCACTCGCAGACTTCTCTCTGCACCCGGAGTCTCAGACGGTGGAGGAGAACGGGACAGCTCGCTTTGAGTGCCACATTGAAGGGCTGCCAGCTCCCATCATTACTTGGGAGAAGGACCAGGTGACATTGCCTGAGGAGCCTCGGTGAGTGCCCTGTAGGGGAGCGGGTCCTGGTAACCTCACAGTTGCCTGCTCCCCTCTTCCCAAGGCTCATCGTGCTTCCCAACGGCGTCCTTCAGATCCTGGATGTTCAGGAGAGTGATGCAGGCCCCTACCGCTGCGTGGCCACCAACTCAGCTCGCCAGCACTTCAGCCAGGAGGCCCTACTCAGTGTGGCCCACAGAGGTAAGGGGGCTGGCTGGGTGGGGAAACCTGGGTAAGGCTGCCTGCTGGTCTGTCTTCTCGCCAGGGTCCCTGGCGTCCACCAGGGGGCAGGACGTGGTCATTGTGGCAGCCCCAGAGAACACCACAGTGGTGTCTGGCCAGAGTGTGGTGATGGAATGTGTGGCCTCAGCTGACCCCACCCCTTTTGTGTCCTGGGTCCGACAAGGTGAGTGGAGGGGGTGGGAGAAGGAGGGCATGCCTGCCAGTTAAGGGCTAATTCCCCCTTACAGATGGAGACAGCCGGGCTCAGAGAGTCCCAGCAAGAGGAGGAAATGAGATTCGGACCAGGGACGGTTGTGTTTGCTTTATCCGGGTGCAGAGTGTTCCTGAGGTTCGGAGACTGAAGGGAAGGGCAGTCCCTAGCGTCCCCTCCAGCGCGTCTCCCTCTCCTTCCCCAGACGGGAAGCCCATCTCCACAGATGTCATCGTCCTGGGCCGCACCAACCTACTAATTGCCAACGCGCAGCCCTGGCACTCCGGCGTCTATGTCTGCCGCGCCAACAAGCCCCGCACGCGCGACTTCGCCACTGCAGCCGCTGAGCTCCGTGTGCTGGGTGAGGCGGGCCGAAGGGCGGAGGGAGCGGGTCCCGCGCTCAGCGTCGCCCCTCGCGCCCCTAGCGGCTCCCGCCATCACTCAGGCGCCCGAGGCGCTGTCGCGGACGCGGGCGAGCACAGCGCGCTTCGTGTGCCGCGCGTCGGGGGAGCCGCGGCCAGCGCTGCGCTGGCTGCACAACGGGGCGCCGCTGCGGCCCAACGGGCGCGTCAAGGTCCAGGGCGGCGGTGGCAGCCTGGTCATCACACAGATCGGCCTGCAGGACGCCGGCTACTACCAGTGCGTGGCTGAGAACAGCGCGGGAATGGCGTGCGCTGCCGCGTCGCTGGCCGTGGTGGTGCGCGAGGGGCTGCCCAGCGCCCCCACGCGGGTCACTGCTACGCCACTGAGCAGCTCCGCTGTGTTGGTGGCCTGGGAGCGGCCCGAGATGCACAGCGAGCAGATCATCGGCTTCTCTCTCCACTACCAGAAGGCACGGGGTACGTCGGCCTGGGGCGGGATGCACCAGCGCTATGACAGTCCCCTTGTCCCCCGTGTCACCAGGCATGGACAATGTGGAATACCAGTTTGCAGTGAACAACGACACCACAGAACTACAGGTTCGGGACCTGGAACCCAACACAGATTATGAGTTCTACGTGGTGGCCTACTCCCAGCTGGGAGCCAGCCGCACCTCCACCCCAGCACTGGTGCACACACTGGATGATGGTAGGGCCTCTGAACTCGCAGTGGGCAGCTTGGCAGAGCTCATGCTGATGTTCTTCTGTCTCAGTCCCCAGTGCAGCACCCCAGCTCTCCCTGTCCAGCCCCAACCCTTCGGACATCAGGGTGGCGTGGCTGCCCCTGCCCCCCAGCCTGAGCAATGGGCAGGTGGTGAAGTACAAGATAGAATACGGTTTGGGAAAGGAAGGTGAGTGGGGGTGGGTGGGCTGCAGGCATGTATACCCAGCAGCCCACCTTTTCTGTCCCTGCAGATCAGATTTTCTCTACTGAGGTGCGAGGAAATGAGACACAGCTTATGCTGAACTCGCTTCAGCCAAACAAGGTGTATCGAGTACGGATTTCGGCTGGTACAGCAGCCGGCTTCGGGGCCCCCTCCCAGTGGATGCATCACAGGACGCCCAGTATGCACAACCAGAGCCATGGTACGGGGTTAGAGGAGAGACAGGACAGTGTGTAATTTTCCCATCCTGCTCCTCTGCCCCCCAGTCCCTTTTGCCCCTGCAGAGTTGAAGGTGCAGGCAAAGATGGAGTCCCTGGTCGTGTCATGGCAGCCACCCCCTCACCCCACCCAGATCTCTGGCTACAAACTATATTGGCGGGAGGTGGGGGCTGAGGAGGAGGCCAATGGCGATCGCCTGCCAGGGGGCCGTGGAGACCAGGCTTGGGATGTGGGGCCTGTCCGGCTCAAGAAGAAAGTGAAGCAGTATGAGCTGACCCAGCTAGGTGAGGAGGGCTGGGGGGAGGGGGAGGGAGGGCCCTAGCCATTAAGCCCTGTAACCTTCCCCAGTCCCTGGCCGGCTGTACGAGGTGAAGCTCGTGGCTTTCAACAAACATGAGGATGGCTATGCAGCAGTGTGGAAGGGCAAGACGGAGAAGGCGCCGGCACCAGGTGAGGGCGGTGGGGGAAGAAGGCGGGGAGGGCCCTTCCTCACACTCTAGTTTTCACCTTTCAGACATGCCTATCCAGAGGGGACCACCCCTGCCTCCAGCCCACGTCCATGCGGAATCAAACAGCTCCACATCCATCTGGCTTCGGTGGAAAAAGCCAGATTTCACCACAGTCAAGATTGTCAACTACACTGTGCGCTTCAGCCCCTGGGGGCTCAGGAATGCCTCCCTGGTCACCTATTACACCAGGTGGGGACTAATGCCTTTACTAATGTAAAGAAGAGAGCACTAGTCACGTTTCTTGCCTTAGCAGTTCTGGAGAAGACATCCTCATTGGCGGCTTGAAGCCATTCACCAAATACGAGTTTGCAGTGCAGTCTCACGGCGTGGACATGGATGGGCCTTTCGGCTCTGTGGTGGAGCGCTCCACCCTGCCTGACCGTGAGTGGCTCCCAGCCCCTTGCCACCAACCCCATCTCTCCCCATCTCCTCTCCCGCACCCCAGGGCCCTCCACACCCCCATCCGACCTGCGACTGAGCCCCCTGACACCGTCCACGGTTCGGCTGCACTGGTGCCCCCCCACAGAGCCCAACGGGGAGATCGTGGAGTATCTGATCCTGTACAGCAGCAACCACACGCAGCCTGAGCACCAGTGGACCTTGCTCACCACGCAGGGTGAGGGCTCCTGCCCCAGGGCATCTGCTCAAATCCCTGCTCTCCCTGCCTCCCTCACCCCCAGGAAACATCTTCAGTGCTGAGGTCCATGGCCTGGAGAGCGACACTCGGTACTTCTTCAAGATGGGGGCGCGCACAGAGGTGGGACCTGGGCCTTTCTCCCGCCTGCAGGATGTGATCACGCTCCAGGAGAAGCTGTCAGGTATGAGCACAGGGCAGCCCAGGTTTCCCTGGGACCTGCTCTGTGCCTCTCTCTCCCCCACCAGACTCGCTGGACATGCACTCAGTCACGGGCATCATCGTGGGTGTCTGCCTGGGCCTCCTCTGCCTCCTGGCCTGCATGTGTGCTGGCCTGCGCCGCAGCCCCCACAGGTGAGCAGGGGAGCCAGTCTGACTTCAGGGAACGCTATGCCTTGTTTTCCGTCTTCCCTTCCAGGGAATCCCTCCCAGGCCTGTCCTCCACCGCCACCCCCGGGAATCCCGCGCTGTACTCCAGAGCTCGGCTTGGCCCCCCCAGCCCCCCAGCTGCCCATGAATTGGAGTCCCTTGTGCACCCCCATCCCCAGGACTGGTCCCCGCCACCCTCAGACGTGGAGGACAGGGCTGAAGTGCACAGCCTTATGGGTGGCGGTGTTTCTGAAGGCCGGAGTCACTCCAAAAGAAAGGTAAGTCAGAGCCCCACATTGCGGCTCTTTTCCCCCTTACTGTCCCCTTCTTTCCCCCGTGCAGATCTCCTGGGCTCAACCAAGCGGGCTGAGCTGGGCTGGTTCCTGGGCAGGCTGTGAGCTGCCCCAGGCAGGCCCCCGGCCGGCTCTGACCCGGGCCCTGCTGCCCCCTGCTGGAACTGGGCAGACGCTGTTGCTGCAGGCTCTGGTGTACGACGCCATAAAGGTCAGCGTCCTGGAAGGAAGGGGCAGGAAAGGCACTTTGTCTTTGTGTTCTCTGCTCTGATCAGGGCAATGGGAGGAAGAAGTCACCCCCAGCCTGCAGGAACCAGGTGGAGGCTGAAGTCATTGTCCACTCTGACTTTAGTGCATCTAACGGGAACCCTGACCTCCATCTCCAAGACCTGGAGCCTGAGGACCCCCTGCCTCCAGAGGCTCCTGATCTCATCTCGGGTGTTGGGGATCCAGGGCAGGGGGCAGCCTGGCTGGACAGGGAGTTGGGAGGGTGTGAGCTGGCAGCCCCCGGGCCAGACAGACTTACCTGCTTGCCAGAGGCAGCCAGTGCTTCCTGCTCCTACCCGGACCTCCAGCCAGGCGAGGTGCTAGAGGAGACCCCTGGAGATAGCTGCCAGCTCAAATCCCCCTGCCCTCTAGGAGCCAGCCCAGGCCTGCCCAGATCCCCGGTCTCCTCCTCTGCCTAGCTCTTCCCAGAGGATGTGGTTTGGGGCAGGCAGGTATGGATCACATAGGATGCGATACCTGTGGCCGTGTATGTCCACATGTGTGCCTGTAGATACATCATCAAGCCCTTTGGAGCTTCCTAAGTTGCTTTGGCTGAGGGGAGAGGAAAACATGGATTATTCACTCCCCCCATACTCTTTGTGATACACATGTGACATGTGAAAGACATACGAGACATAGCTACATGTGATGTGCACATGTGTGAAGTGCATGTATGCGTACTGGTTGTTGAGCTGGGAAACCGTGGCCCAGGCAGTGGTCACTACAGCCTGATTGGTCCTCCAGGTCAGAACGGTGCCCCACAGTGGTCAGTCCCCAGCCCTGTGGGCCCCCACCTCCATCGCCCAGCCTTTTATTACACACTCTGAGAGTGTCTCCAATGCCTGTCTGACAAAGACAGTCCCAGCCCATTCTCCTGTCTGGCTGGGTTGGGTGCAAGCAGGCTCTGAATGCCTGGCATTTCAGCTGCATCACCTCCCAGCTCCTTATTGCCCAAATAGAGAGGGTGGCCCTGGCTCCCCTCCGAGCAACTCTGCATTTAATTTTGTAATCTGGGAAGTGCCTGGTTTTGAAAATCCGCTTTCTCTCACTCTTCCCCTCCTTCCTTGCCCCTGGCTGCTCTAGTGTTCTGTCTCCCAGTCACCTCGCTCTCCCAGCACCAGTGCCCTTCTCCTGCTCCCAGATACTCTTTCCTTTCCTCTCTCCTGTTTTCCTTCCTCTGCTATCTCTCACACCTCTCCCAGACTATGTCATCTTGTTCTCCTGCCTGGGTTCAAACTCTGCATCCTTCTCTAACAACGTGACTACCTCATGTCTGCTTCAAGGCCCCCGTGCCCTTCCTGTATCCGCGGCTGCCGCGCACTCGCCTGCCATCCTCCTGCCTCCTCTTCACTCAGTGCTTCTGCTTGCCCTGCCCCAGGCAGCCCACCCACGCCCAGTGCGGGTGTGGAGAAGATCTTCTGGCTTCCCTGCATCTTGCCTTTGGGATTGGGATCCAAGGGTTCTCCATGGATGGATCCAAGTCATAGAGGGGAATGTTTGAGACAGGGAAGGGGGCTGTGATCCAGAGGCTCAGAATAAAAAGATGCCCTCCCTTCTATGCAGGGGGGCAAGTTTACTGGATGGAGATGATTTGGGCCTCTCTTCCAGAAGAAGCTAAAGGAAGAGAAGGGGAGTGAGAGTTCAGGGAGGCCCTTCCCACCCTGTGAGGCTTGACTTGATCTGGATTGGGGATGACAGGAATCTCACCCTCTGGGGTGCTGGCAAGGAGGTCTTTGCACAGGAAAAGGGGTAGCTCATTTCAGTTTGTTTTTTCTTTAAATTGAATCCTCAAGTCATTTTCTGTTCACCTGCCGCACAGGGACAAGCTTGACTTCTATTTTCTGTGTAGTGAAAACAATGTCATTTATTTGGTTTTTCACCTCAGCCCTCTCATAGGAGCATAGAATGTTAGGGTCTTTACTCCCTAATGATGTCTGATTGGCACATCAAGAGTTAACTCTGCCTTCTGGGCCAAATTCGAAATAACCAGTCCATTTTTCCTTTTTTTTTTTTTTTTTTTTAAATGGTGGAATGTCTCTCAGCACAGTTGCGGCTTCCTCAAACCCTGAAAGCATCTGTGTTTATTATACTCGGGTGTCACTCACTGTTGATGTCTGCACCTACGTTTCCACCTCCTCCCCCTCCTTCAGCCAGCCTATGATAACACTAAAGATTATTAATGTTGGTTTTGTATCTCGTTAAAGACAGAATTGTCACTTGTAGTATTTCTGTAGCATTCAGCGCTGCTGTGGCTAACACCACTGTGTATGTTTCATCATTGCTCTGAAGGTCAAAAGCCTCATTTTATTTTGCTGGTTTGATTTTTTTTTTTTAAAGAAGAAAAAAAAACTGCCCTGAATTAAATGGCTGTTTTAACAGTAGGCTCTTAGCATTATACCACATAGTCATTTTTCATGTTCTTGTTTAACAGGCACTGAGGTTCTGGTTTAAATTAAATAGCTGCAAATGAGACAATTTATAACCCATTAGGTTGGGTGGAAAATTGTTTCTCAAAAGCAAATAAGTAATAAATCTGGTATCTGCCTATAACTCACAGTTGATAAGAAAGTGGCCATTTCTCACTAGCACTATATATGATTTGGGCTCTGGGTAATTTGGAAGTGTTAGGTTTGTGTCTTTGTAGCAGTATTTTTATTAGAAAAGAATCTATTGGCCTTTTACAGGGTATTAATCCCTTTGTCACCTACCATTGATGCCTTAAGTTTTCTGAGTCTCAATTAAAAATCTTCCTTTTCTTGATGCATGACAAGTGTAATCAGTACTTGCTCATTTATTTGTCTGTATTTAGTTTATGCTGTACTATTTAATTATCCTTCCAGCGTTTTTTTTTTCTCCTTACAAATATGATACTCTTTAGTGTTAAGCTAAGGCATTGATTCATGTATCTGTCCTTATAATGAATTAATAAACTATTTTCCAGAAATGTGGAATTCTCTTTTGGAACCATTGACCATG